GTAAGAAGGGGAAGGTCATAACCCTGTCTAGAATGTACTGGCAAATCTCTCTAACCGTGCAGTGCTAATTTGGGCCTGAGCTGTGTAACCAGACCGACTTCACGCTCCAGCTGGGGTTTCAGATCCACACATGGCGATTGGGTGGCTCTTTGCTGTTTCACAGCAAGGGTCCTTCCCTGGGCTCCCGGAGCCTCTGGGGATTTACTGCTCCCGACGTGGCCGTGTTCAAGCCACTGTGTGCATGCGCTTAATGTTGAAAACATTCTTTTGAAAAGCCCAGGAGATTCCACTCGCAATCTGTGCGTGTGCATGTAAAAGCGCAGAGACTGGAAAGAACCGCGGCAGAGCACACCCTGACCGAAGGTTACCGCGGGGGAGCCGCGGCCGTGGGAGAGCCGCGGCCGTGGGAGGGAGTGCGATACGGTCTTTTCACTCTAGACACTCCTGAGTTATGTACAATTCTACGCAAGAATGTATGCGTGTGTTAGCATGTAATACATATGTATTAGTTTTTTCAGGAAGATTCTTAAACAACAACAAAATCTCTATAGAACAAAGGTGCGTCTCCGCAGAGCGCAACAGCATTTGTCTTGGATGTAACCGCCTTCTCCAGAAATCTCAGAGGAACTCCCCTCGACCACCGCCTAACTGAAGGACACCGTGCGCTCCACCGCAACCCTGCGGGCGATTCGGAAAGTTGGAGGCGCCCCGGGGAGTCGCCGCACTTGCCGCCCGCGCCCCCTAACCTGAGCATTCAAGGAGTCTTGACTTGGCCGCTGGCGCACTCCGCACCCACCCAGCCGGTGCTGATGCGGGAGGGTGGGGCCGCGGCGGGGCGGGGCAACGCGAGCCCGCACCCCGCTCCTCCCCGCCCCTCCCTGCCGGCCCCGCCCGCGCGCGCCCCCCGCCCGCGGCCCGGGCGCCCGGCCCGCCCCCTCCCCTCGGCGCGCAAACGAACCTCGCGACGCCGCGCTCGGCGGCGGGCGGGGGCCGGGCGAGGGAGGGGGCTGGTCCCGGCCGCCCCACTCTGCAGTTGTCTCCCGAGCGCTGGCTGCGCCGCCCGAGCCGCTGGGCCGGGGAAGCACTGGCCGTTCGCTCCCGGGCCGGCTCCGCCAGGCGCTCGCAGGCATGCAGCCCGGGAGCAGGAGGCGCTCCCCGGGCCGCTGCTGAGCCGGCCGGGGCGGCGGGGACCAGCGCCAGCGGAGCCCCTCCCACCTTGCCCCGGGGCAGACGAGCGGCGCCCCGACACCCCCTCTTCTCCCGCAGCCCCGCCAGCGCCACCCCCCGCGGGCCGCAGGGGCTCATGCAGCCGCCAAGGTAAGCGCGGGTCGGGAGCCGGGCAGACCCGGTTTTCTTCTTTTTTTCTGAACTCTTCTTCCAGGGAGAGGCTAGTGGTAACAGGCCGAGCTGGATGGATGGGTATGGGGAGAGGGGCAGGACGTTCAGCCCTGGGATTCTGGCCGACCCTCGCCTTCCTTCTCTGCAGCTTCCCCGCAGGTAAGGCACTGCCGGCCGGGCGCGCGGGGCCGCCCCGACGGTGTGTTCGTTCCTTTCTCCTCAGCCACCTCCCCGTGCAAGATCCTCAAGTGCAACTCTGAGTTCTGGAGCGCCACGTCGGGCAGCCACGCCCCAGCCTCAGACGACACCCCCGAGTTCTGTGCAGCCTTGCGCAGCTACGCCCTGTGCACGCGGCGGACGGCCCGCACCTGCCGGGGTGACCTGGCCTACCACTCGGCCGTCCATGGCATAGAGGACCTCATGAGCCAGCACAACTGCTCCAAGGATGGCCCCACCTCGCAGCCACGCCTGCGCACGCTCCCACCGGCCGGAGACAGCCAGGAGCGCTCGGACAGCCCCGAGATCTGCCATTACGAGAAGAGCTTTCACAAGCACTCGGCCACCCCCAACTACACGCACTGTGGCCTCTTCGGGGACCCACACCTCAGGACTTTCACCGACCGCTTCCAGACCTGCAAGGTGCAGGGCGCCTGGCCGCTCATCGACAATAATTACCTGAACGTGCAGGTCACCAACACGCCTGTGCTGCCCGGCTCAGCGGCCACTGCCACCAGCAAGGTAAGGGGGAGGGGGCGGCTGTAGGGCACAGCCACCCACTCTCCTCTGCCCCTTTCCCCGGCAGCTCACCATCATCTTCAAGAACTTCCAGGAGTGTGTGGACCAGAAGGTGTACCAGGCTGAGATGGACGAGCTCCCGGCCGCCTTCGTGGATGGCTCTAAGAACGGTGGGGACAAGCACGGGGCCAACAGCCTGAAGATCACTGAGAAGGTGTCAGGCCAGCACGTGGAGATCCAGGCCAAGTACATCGGCACCACCATCGTGGTGCGCCAGGTGGGCCGCTACCTGACCTTTGCCGTCCGCATGCCAGAGGAAGTGGTCAATGCTGTGGAGGACTGGGACAGCCAGGGTCTCTACCTCTGCCTGCGGGGCTGCCCCCTCAACCAGCAGATCGACTTCCAGGCCTTCCACACCAATGCTGAGGGCACCGGTGCCCGCAGGCTGGCAGCCGCCAGCCCTGCACCCACAGCCCCCGAGACCTTCCCATACGAGACAGCCGTGGCCAAGTGCAAGGAGAAGCTGCCGGTGGAGGACCTGTACTACCAGGCCTGCGTCTTCGACCTCCTCACCACGGGCGACGTGAACTTCACACTGGCCGCCTACTACGCGTTGGAGGATGTCAAGATGCTCCACTCCAACAAAGACAAACTGCACCTGTATGAGAGGACTCGGGACCTGCCAGGCAGGGCGGCTGCGGGGCTGCCCCTGGCCCCCCGGCCCCTCCTGGGCGCCCTCGTCCCGCTCCTGGCCCTGCTCCCTGTGTTCTGCTAGACGCGTAGATGTGGAGGGAGGCGCGGGCTCCGTCCTCTCGGCTTCCCCATGTGTGGGCTGGGACCGCCCACGGGGTGCAGATCTCCTGGCGTGTCCACCATGGCCCCGCAGAACGCCAGGGACCGCCTGCTGCCAAGGGCTCAGGCACGGACCCCTCCCCTTCTAGTGCACGTGACAAGGTTGTGGTGACTGGTGCCATGATGTTTGACAGTAGAGCTGTGTGAGAGGGAGAGCAGCTCCCCTCGCCCCGCCCCTGCAGTGTGAATGTGTGAAACATCCCCTCAGGCTGAAGCCCCCCACCCCCACCAGAGACACACTGGGAACCGTCAGAGTCAGCTCCTTCCCCCTCGCAATGCACTGAAAGGCCCGGCCGACTGCTGCTCGCCGATCCGTGGGGCCCCCTGTGCCCGCCACACGCACGCACACACTCTTACACGAGAGCACACTCGATCCCCCTAGGCCAGCGGGGACACCCCAGCCACACAGGGAGGCATCCTTGGGGCTTGGCCCCAGGCAGGGCAACCCCGGGGCGCTGCTTGGCACCTTAGCAGACTGCTGGAACCTTTTGGCCAGTAGGTCGTGCCCGCCTGGTGCCTTCTGGCCTGTGGCCTCCCTGCCCATGTTCACCTGGCTGCTGTGGGTACCAGTGCAGGTCCCGGTTTTCAGGCACCTGCTCAGCTGCCCGTCTCTGGCCTGGGCCCCTGCCCCTTCCACCCTGTGCTTAGAAAGTCGAAGTGCTTGGTTCTAAATGTCTAAACAGAGAAGAGATCCTTGACTTCTGTTCCTCTCTCTCCTGCAGATGCAAGAGCTCCTGGGCAGGGGTGCCTGGGCCCCAGGGTGTGGCAGGAGACCCAGTGGATGGGGCCAGCTGGCCTGCCCTGATCCTCTGCTTCCTCCTCACAACCCCAAGAGCCCCCAGCCCGGTCCATCCACGTCTGGAGTCTGGGGAGAGGAGCAGGGTCTTAGGACTCTCAGCTCTGAGCATCCCTGGCAGGGTCTTCAACCTCTAATCTCTTCCCTTAAGCCCTGTGGCCACACAGCCAGGAGAGACTTGCCGCTGGCTCCCGCCTCATTTCAGCCCAGGGTGCTCATCCAGGGGCCCAGAACAGTCCCACCTGTGCTGCTGTGCCCACAGCACAAAGCCAGGCTTCACTCCCAAAAGTGCAGCCAGGCCCTGGAGGGTGATCCTGCCAGCAGCCCTACAGCTCCACACCCTACCCACCCATCGGCAGCCCCTCTGCTGTTCCCCAGGGACCTCTCATACACTGGCCAGGAGGCTGCAGAACGTGTGTCTCCCCCTCCCTCCAAGAGGTCCTGCTCCCTCTGCCAGAACCGTGTGTGGGCGGGTGGGAGGGCGCTCGGGGCCCGGCCCCTCCCTCTCCCTGCTGGTTTTAGTTGGTCCCTATGTTGGAAGTAAAAAGTGAAGCACTTTATTTTGGTTGTGTTTGCTCACGTTCTGCTTGGAAGTGGGGACCCCTCACTGCGTCCACGTGTCTGCGACCTGTGTGGAGTGTCACCGCGTGTACATACTGTAAATTATTTATTAATGGCTAAATGCAAGTAAAGTTTGGTTTTTTTGTTATTTTCTTTTAGACGTGTTGGAGTTTGTTTTCTGAACAGACTTTGGCTCCCTTGAGGCGGGTGGAGGATGGACTTTGGTGGTGGGATCCCCTGCAGCAAGTGTGTGTGTGTGCGCGCATGTGTGTGTGCGCGCATGTGTGTATGCATGCCTGTGTGTGTGCGTGCCTGTGTGCGTGCATGTACGCATGTGTGCGCATGCCTGTGTGTGCGCCCATGCCTATGTGTGTGCATGTAGGCATGTGTGTGCGCATGTGTATGTGCGTGAGAATGGTGTGAAGGCGGATAGAAGATGCAGCAGTTTAACAGCCACCACACATTGCTTTTGTAAAGTCACTTTTCCTCCTCACGATGAGCTGTCTTTGGAGCTTGGCAGGCCCAGATCCTCTTGTTCTAGTGACAGTGGAACACAGTCAGGGAGACAGGTGACTATGTGGTGGAGAGACATATGGTGCCCTCTGGGATGAGATGGGTGGGATAGCCTGAGATCTGGGATGACTCCCTCTCAGCCACTGCTATCAGCCTGGAGCCCCAGCTGTTGGGACTGCCTGCCACCCTCCCTGCCAGTGCCCATCTTCTCATAGCCCGGGCGGAGCAGTGGTGCTGCAGGAGGCTGCTGTCCACGTCACTGTGGGACCAGGTTTATTGGCAGCTGTGATCACATTTCATCTGTACAAACTACCCAGTGAATCAGGAAGAAATTCAGGCCCATTTTGCCGATGAAACAGACTCTGAGATTAACTGACTTGCCTAGGGCTCCTTAGCAACGGGAAGGACAACCTGTGCACCTAGGTTAGTATTGTCCTGAAGCCCCTTCTCTTCAAACTAAATGCCATGAGGCAGAATAGCAGCACAGTTAAGCCAGCCTACATCCTGGCTTCTCCACCTCCCCAGCAGTGTGACCATGGGCAAGTCACTTCACCTCTCTGAGCCTGCATGCTGTTCTCTGGAAGATGGGGGGGTGCCTGTCCCATACAGTTGTTTGGAGAGTCAGGAGTTCATTCCTGTAAATTGCTTAGGAGAGGGCGGGGCACACATGGCTTGTCTGGTCGTGGGGAGGGAGGGGGTGGTATTATCCCAAAGCAAGATAAATCAGTTAAGGGGAGAAGGAAAGGGGCGATACAGACCCTGGACTCTTGGGAGAGGTGAACCTGCAGGCTAGCAAGGGGAGGAGTCCCAAGAGTGGCCAAGTTCATTAATCCCAGGCAGACCAGGAAGGCTGAAGAAAAAGGAGAACTTTATTTTATTTTTGAAATGGAGTCTGGCGTCTTGCTCTGTCGCCAGGCTGGAGTGCAGTGGCACCATCCCAGCTCACTGCAGCCCCTGCCTCCCAGGTTCAAGCAATTCTCCTGCCTCAGCCTCCCAAGTAGCTGGGACTACAGGCACACACCACCACGCCTGGCTAATTTTTTGTATTTTAGTAGAGATGGTGTTTCACCATGTTGACCAGTATGGTCTTGATCTCCTGACCTCGTGATCCGCCTGCCTTGGCCTCCCAAAGTGTTGGGATTACAGGCGTGAGCCACCACCGTGCCCGGCCAAAAAAGGAGAACGTTCTAAAGCCCTGTTCTTGCAGGGCTCCCAGAGAGAACACGGGAGTTGGGTTTGGGAGGCAGGAACCAGACTGGAAAGGACAAAACGTACCCAGCATCTTCCCTGGCGGCCGGAACCGTCACTACAGGCCCCGTGCCCTTAGCAGTCCCAGGGACAGAGCGACTCAGGGAGGCAGCAAGGAGGAGCGGAGCCATTGGTGCTCGTCCGGCACAGAGAACAGTTCCTGAGAAGCCAGGGCACACAGAAGAAAAAGAAAAAAGAAATCTCTACTAGACGAAAATGCTAAATGGCACTAGCCACAAAGTATTCTTGGTTTGGAATTTTTTTTCCAGGACCCTAAATGTAACCGGCTGGAATTCTTTCCCAAGTGCCATGCTACTTACTACTGGTTGCCCTCACGAGCATGGAAATGCCGTCGTGAATATGGAACACAGCATCCTGAGCTAAAAGATTCCCAAGAAGCAGCTTCATCTTGCAGGACGGGCTAGGTTGGGAGCCTCTGGAGGTTCCTGGCTGCCAGCTCCGCGGAGGCCTGCGGCCTGGAGGTAAATGCATTAGCACACGGAGGTGGGCGCCTCTCCCCGCCCCATCCTGTCTCACTGATGTGTTGCCGAGAACTGGAGTTCTTGTTTAGCTAACCAGAATGTGCAAGGCTATAGGACAGGAGAGAAATGGCCTTTAAAACAAATGAATGAGAGTCACGATGAAGGGGGCAGACGGGGGGGTGAAAATCATTACCAGAACACTTGGGCAGAGACCCGTCAGAGCCAGGCAGGAGACAGTCATCAGAGCTGTGCCAGCAAGTGGCATGGAGCAGGGGTGGCACTTGGGCTCGGGCTGCAGGCAAACTTGGCGTCAAAACTGGCTCAACCCGTCGCGAGCTGTGTGGTCTCCTTGGGATTTTTTGAGCCTTAGATTCCTTATTTGTAAAATGGATTTGTGAGTCTCCACCTCCCGAGGTCAGTATGGAAATCCAGTGAGCTAACACTCGTCAATGGCCTCGCACATGGCCCTGGCACCACGCATGGAGGCCGCCAAAAGTGGCCGCCTCCTCTCTGCAATTGCATTTATTTATCCATTTGATAACTCTATTGGGTGTCTACCCAGCATTGTTCAGGGGGGTGTGAGGGGCTACCGCAATGACCCAGACAGACTGCTGTGCATTCTTATTGGAAAGACAAGGCAATAAACCACAGTTACAAAACCCAGGGTCCCATGGTAACGAGCTCCACAGAGAAAAGGGAAGTGGGCCAGAGGTTCCGAGAGACACACATTTTGGATTGCAGGAGGGTGAGAAGGGGCATTCATCTGTGGTGGGGTTAAGGGGAGGCCTCCGACTAGCTCACCTGCATGAATTTCAGGAACAAGCCATGCAGAGCCGGACAGAGCATTCTGTGCAGAGAAAACAGTGTAACAGCCCTAGAGCAGCAGCAGCAAAGGGGGAGTTTAAGGGATGGTGGGAAGCCACTGTCACTGGACAGTAGCAAGTGGACAGACCAGGGGTCCCAGGTGAGGCCACAGAGCAGCCAAAGTACTGCAGGGCTCTCCGGCTCCGGGAGGACTTGATGTTTGACTCCAGTTGCCAGAGGAAGCCGTTCACGGGCTTTGAGTGTAGGAATGATGTGTCCGACTTGGGTCTTTTTATTGTTCTTTTTTAGAGACAGGGTCTCACTCTGTCACCCAGGCTGGAGTGCAGCGGCACAATCACAGCTCACTGCAGCCTCCACTTCCTGGGCTCAAGCAATCCTCCCACTTCAGCCACTCAAGTAGCTGGGATTACAGGTGCCTGCCGTCACACCCGGCTAATTGTTAAATTTTTTTGGAGAGACAGGATCTTGCTGTTTTCCCAGGCTGATCTTGAACTCCTGGGCTCAAGCGAGACGTCTGTTTCAGCCTCCCAAAGTGCTGGGATAACAGGTGTGAGCCACTGGGCCTGCCTTGGCTTGGGTATTAAAGGAATTGTTCTAGTTACTATATGGAGGTGACTTGGGGCCGCTGGGGAAGAAAGAGGAAGTCAGGAGCCAGTCTGAGGCAGTGGCAATGCAGCGATTATCAGAAATAATGGGCTCAATGATAGACTGGATAAAGAAAATGTGGCACATATACGCCATGGAGTACTATGCAGCCATAAAAAGGGATGAGTTCATGTCCTTTGCAGGGACATGGATGAAGCTGGAAACCATCATTCTCAGCAAACTAACACAAGAACAGAAAACCAAACACCGCATGTTCTCACTCGTAAGTGGGAGTTGAACAATGAGAACACATGGACACAGGGAAGGGAACATCACACACTGGGGCCTGTCAGTGGGTGGGGGGCTGGGGGAGGGAGAGCATCAGGAGAAATACCCAATGTAGATGATGACGGGTTCATAGGTGCAGCAAACCACCATGGCACGTGTATACCTATGTAACAAACTTGTGCGTTCTGCACGTGTACCCCATAACTGAAAGTATAATCATAATTTTAAGAAAAGAAATGATGGCCTTTGGGGTCTAATAAGAAGGTGGGGCTGACAGGGCTTGGGGAGAGAGCGAGCTTGACAGGAGACCACGATGTCTTCCCCAGGGGTCTGAGCACCTGGGGAAATGGTGGTGCCATTTACCATGACTGGAAAGATCATGGGAGGAGCAGGTTTGGGACACTGAAGGCCCGAGAGCCCCTGGCAAACCACCAGTGTAAGTCCAAGAGTCCAAAAGCTGAAGAACTTGGAGTCCAATGTTTGAGGGTAAAAAACAGCCAGCATGAGAAAAAGATGAAGGCCAGAAGACTCGTCCAGTCTAGCCCTTCCACATTCCTCTGCCCGCTTTTATCCTAGCCTCGCTGGCAGGTGATTAGATGGTGCCCACCCAGGTTAAGCGTGGGTCTCTGTCTCCCAGTTCACTGACTCAAATGTTAATTTCCTTTGGCGACAGCCTCACAGACACACCCAGGAACGATACTTTGCATCCTCCAATCCAATCAAGTTGGCACTCAATATTAAACAGTTTCGGCCGGGAGCGGTGGCTCACGCCTGTAATCCCAGCACTTTGGGAGGCCAAAGCGGGCAGATCACTAAGTCAGGAGATCGAGACCATCCTGGCTAACACGGTGAAACCCCATCTCTACTAAAAATACAAAAAATTAGCCAGGCGTGGTGGTGGGCGCCTGTAGTCCCAGCTACTCGGGAGGCTGAGGCAAGAGAGTGGCGTGAACCCGGGAGGCAGAACTTGCAGCAAGCAGAGATCGCACCACTGCACTCCAGCCTCCAGCCTGGGCGACAGAGCAAGACACCGTCTCAAAAAAAAAAAAAAAACAACTAACAGTTTCGTTCATTAAGGCAATGTCCATGGGGCAGCTCCTGCATGCCACGCCACCCCTGCCCTGACATACTCCCAGGCTGACCAGCCAGAACTGGGGAGAGGGCATCTTGAAGAAACAGTCCACCCTCCGCCCTCGCATACCTGTGTCTCCCAGCAGACAAGACACACAAGGGCAGGGACTGCACTTTCCTGTGTGCAAATCTCAGGTATGGTCCAGAAATCACATCTCTTTGGTCTGATTGGCCTTACTTACCAAACCCTTGAAACAATGGAAAGAAGCTTGCTGCAATGGGAAGACCCCTGCCCCCCAAACCCTCTAACCAGGAGTCTACAGACCTCATTCCGTGGAAGTTCCCATTGTCCCCTGGGAAACCACCACCTTCTGAATCGGCACAGCCAAGGCCCCCAACCCTGCTATCAACAGCTTTCCTTAGCCACCTTCCCCATCCTGCAGGGCTTTTCAACATTTCGACTTTTTAATCCTTCCCTCCCTAAGATATAGACATGGTGTTAGTAGCAGAACCCTGAAGGCAAAGGAACAGAAACTAACACTCTCAGAAAGTCCTAGCAGGATGGTCTGAATTAATAGACAGCTGCAGGCAGCCAGTGTGCAAGGCACGCTCGTAATGTCAGTGGCGTTCCGGAATGAGGGCTGTGATCCCAGGCAGCCCAGATCCCAAGGCGAAAACATTCATGTCGCCCAGCATCACCCTGTCCTTGCCCAGGGTGACCCTGAGACGGCACTTGGATTCTTCCACATCTGAACTCAAACCTGCTCCCTCAGCTCTCCCCAGCAGGAATTGGAGCCCTCTCCAGGCCGTTCAGCCAAAGCAGAATGTGTCTGGCCAAGCAGATCTGCCCAGAGAAGAACAAAGACGTGTTCAGACACTGTCTGGGGAATTGGTTTTGAGCTCACTCTGAGCTCCATCTGTGCAACAAGGCCAGCGTCAGCTGTTACAGAGAAGGGGCTTGTGGCAGTTTATTACCCTGGTGAGCTGGCTCGGGGCCATGCTGACCGCAGGACTGTAAAGGACATAAGGCAGTTGGCAATATGGGAAGCAGCAGTCCCCAAAGCACCCCGTCAAGGAAACGATGCAAGAGCTCTGTCCACTGGACCAGCCCCACCCTACCCCGCCACGCCCTGGCCTAGGGGGAGGGACCTTGTGTTTCACGGGCCTGGATGGCCAGGGATGGACAGTGGCATGGGCACAGACACACCCAGACCGAAGGAAGGGCCCGGGCTCCAGAACCAGACCCGATCCAGGCTCCCAGCTCTGTCACCTACTGGCTGCATGAAAAGGGTGGGTTTTCCTTGTTTTGCAGCCTCAGCTATCTCAGCTGTGAGGGAACAATGACGCCACCTCCCTCACGTGGCGGTCCTGAAGATGAAATGTAATGCATGCAGCGCGGCGGCCGGCCCACCGTGTGCTCTTAGTAACTGGCCGCTGTTCTCTTCAGCCCTCCCGTTACTGACCACCTCGAGGGCACCGTTCCTCCAAGCTGACCATTTCCTGCCAGTCACCCACTGCCCAGCTCGCCCAGCCATGGAGTGGGCTCTGGTCCACGTGCATGGTGAGCTGCCATCTTTGTCGTCCTCTGGACACCACGTCTACCTCCTTGGGAAATAGAAACGAGTCCTGCATTGCTTTGTCAAATTTCACAAAAACCCTAGAAAGCAGATATTGCCCTGGTTTACAGACGGACAGACAGAAGCAAAGAGAAGCCAACTGACCCACTCCAGGTTACAAGCAGGGTCTGGTAGGAGAGCACGCGTCCACCCCACCGCTCACTGCGCCCACCTACTCCTCGCTTGAGGGCAGAGAACGAGCTGGGGCGGGGCGCTCCAGGGGGCACAGGCAGCCTGTGTTCAAGGCATGCTCGTGAGCCCCACAGCAGGGGCGGAGTCAAACCAGGGCTCTGGTTCTGGGGTGAGCAGAGGGTGGGGCCAGGCCCCCACTGGGAGGCTGACTGAGGAGGGGCTCAAAGGGCAGGCAGGCTCCATCAGAGCGGTTTGATGAGCAGGGCCGCTGAGTGGCCCTCAGGTCAAGGCTGGGGCCGGGACCACCAGGGACCAGGTCTGCGGGGCCAGGGGTCCCTCCCCAGGGTGGAGCAGGAAAACTCCGGCAACCGCCTTCTTGAGTGGACTTGACCTTCCCTTTCTCTGCTAATGATCTCAGATTAATCCCTTAAGGCAAGTGCCCCAGGGTGGGTGTTGGTTGCATAAAACAAGAGGAGTCCTTCTTCCCTTCCTTCCTGGCACAAACATTTGTAGGCCACCCCCGATGTGGCTGGTCGTAGTCTGGATTTGGGGGCACATTCAGGCATTCAACAAATACGTCATGAGGCCCCGTGATGAGCTGGGGGGCTATGCTTGATGTCGGCAGTACAGCTGTGGTCGCTCGAATGAATGTGCCCGCCCTCACGGGACTGACCTCTAGTGGTGAGAGACAGACACTAACCGAGTCACATGTGTGATTACACGTGTAATCATACTTACATATGTAACAACACGAGTTACACGTGCAGTGTGGGGAGGGGGCCCTTCACGGTGACCAGCCCATCAGGGAAGGGGATGCGGGTGGCAGAAGGAAGCGGCACACCCTTGTCCTCACGGAGCTCACAGGAGGTTCTCTGACCCTCATCTTAAGCCACAGGCTGTGTCTGAGCCTCACTGCCCTAGCTATCAACTGGGTGCAGGACTAGGCCTTAATCACTGGGCAGCGGGAAGAACTACATAAGCTCATACTGGCGCAAAGCCCCTTGGGAGACCGCAGGGAAAGCCATTGCATGAGGTGGTGACAGGCTCGGCCTTCAGAGTCGGGCTAGAATCTGAGTTCTGACAATGATCCCCGCCTTGACCCATCTCTCCTCAGGCCGCCCTGAGCCTTCCAGTTAGGCCTGGGCTTTGGGCTTCCGTGTTTGTCTCTGGATTGTTCGGTTTTAGCAAGAGTCCTGCTAAATTGGTCTTGCTGGAATCCTCCGCCCTCCACATCTGATTGCCCTTCCTGTCTGATCGTGGTCTTCATGCCCCACGGCCTCCAGGGGACGTCTGATCACCTGGCCTGCCTTCAGCAAGAATCCCCCCAGGTGTTTCCTCTTAAGAGGTTTTCCATCCACTGAGCCCACCCTGCTCCTTGGCCATCAATTCCCACTTGCCTGTACTGTATTCAGAGGGGACCCCAATCTCTCTTCCCAGCTGCAGCGGTCCCTGTCCAACACTGCCCCCCACCTCAAATAAAGTCTTTCTTACTGTCTTTAACATATGCCGTCAATAAAGTTTTAGCAGATCCAATTCCCTGCTCTGTGATCTTAGGCAAGTTACCT